CAGACAGCAGTGTGCCTAGCCTATAATATCTTAATCCTCTCAAAGATTGGGTATGTGTTTGGAGCTAGGGAGGAGGGTAATCCAAGAGACATTTTATAAATAATTTGCTAATTTCTAATGAAATTTAAGCCCGAAATATCTCTGTTCAGTATGCTTCTTTTTCCCTTAAGCTTCCAGGAACCAAATATTTAGCCACATACAGATTACTAACAGTTGACAACTAATAAAGAAATCTGCCCTTTCTGGCAAATTTTGTTCGTTATAGAATAAGTCTTAAATGAGTAGTCTTGAATCAGCCATTGATTTTCTGCTTATGAGGCACATTAACCAAAGATTTTAGTACTTTCAGTATTTTCTTCTCTAAAATAACTTATTCTTTTGACAGAGTATTAATGTAAAATTCTCAGTAAGTTGGGGGTAGCTAAATAATTTTCTCCCTGGTCTTTTACATGTTAGGGGACTAGGAAATAGAAATGCTTCTTCAAATTGAAATAATAGAGAAGATGATATCACCTAGTTTATGATTGTCATGTATGGAATGTGCCAGGTACTTCATATGAATATCTCATTCAGTTTTGCTAGTGAACCTGAAAATTTTTATCACTTTGCAGATTAAAAAAAAGCCTTAAGAGGTTGAGAAATTTGCCTATGAATCCACAGCTAGTGACTGCTAGAGCAAGGATGCAAATCCAAGCTGATCCAGTTCCAAAGATCATTTACTGTGCTTTCTGACTGTCTCATTTGTTGTTTTATAACATAAAGGGATCCCTAAAATAGTTCTCTGCCTTTACTTTGGGGAATTTATGGTTTAATGGATCCGTTTTTCCTTGAATGGTCTTGGGAACAAATGTATGGCCCAGTCAGAGGATTATTTGAGAGCCTTGGGATCTCAAAGAGTTGAATGGGAACCTCAATTAGTATTATCCTCAGTTTTTTTCACATGAACCTTATTCTTTGCTACATCTAACTTCTGTAGACTGCAGTATTTTCTTTTCTTTTTTTTTTTTTTTTTTGAGACCGAGTCTTGCTGTGTCACCCAGGCTGGAGTGCAGTGGCGCGATCTCAGCTCACTGCAAGTTCCGCCTCCCGGGTTCACACCATTCTCCTGCTTCAGCCTCCCGAGTAGCTGGGACTGCAGGTGCCCGCCACCTCGCCGGCTCATTTTTTTATTTTTAGTAGAGACTGGGTTTCACCGTATTAGCCGGGATGGTCTCGATTTCCTGACCTCGTGATCCGCCCGCCTCGGCCTCCCAAAGTGCTTGGGATTACAGGCGTGAGCCACTGCACCCGGCCAGACTGCAGTATTTTTATTCCCTCAACTAACTTAAGGATTGTATCTTAAGAGTGGGATAGAAATGGTGTTTTAGGGAACCTCTGCATAAGTATACTTTGTTTGCCAAGTAATACAAAGTGAGTATTTGTGTGGAAATGATGGAATAAAGGAGGGAGGGTAGGCAGTGAGGCAAATGGTTACATTCTTATAAGGCTCTGGTTAGCCTCAGTAAATCTATACTTTACATATGAAAAGAGGGAGTAGAGGAAAAAGTCAGTTACGCATTCATCTCAGGGTAGGCCAAGGGATGATTTCTGGTTTTTATCCTTGTCTTCTACCTGTGAAGATAAGCTGGTAATTGACATTGTTAAGGTGAGCTTCAACAGAACTCAGTTTCCGGGCTAGTTTATAGGGAAGATATGTATCCTGAAAGATTAAGACGAGGGAAGCCATCTTGGGAGATACGTGACCCTCTATTGTTGTGGGAATGTGGCTTATGGATGAGGCTACATATGTCTTGGTTGTGAAATTACAGCTATCTGTTTGGGAACAAAAGGAAAGTAGTATTGCCTTACTTAGTTCCTAAGCTTAACTTCCCCTTTGGCATCGTGCGTTTAGAGTCCCGAGATTCTATTTTCTTTTCACATCATTACTGTCTTCCAGGATGTACTTGTTAAAGAGTTACTCTGCCATGCTAGATTCAGACCCACCTCCCCGCCAATCTTGGACAAGTTGAACATGGTCACCCAGTTCTTTGATAGATTTCACCTGCTCATTCAGGTAATGCATCTCAATGAAGTCACACAGTGTGTTAAAATTGTTTTTCTCTCTTCTTTATTTCCAGCAATGTCTCAGGCTGTGCAGACAAACGGAACTCAACCATTAAGCAAAACATGGGAACTCAGTTTATATGAGTTACAACGAACACCTCAGGTAATGACTAAGATGACTGCCAAGGGGCATATTAGCTTTTAATTTTAAAGTGACTCTTTTACAGGAGGCAATAACAGATGGCTTAGAAATTGTGGTTTCACCTCGAAGTCTACACAGTGAATTAATGTGCCCAATTTGTTTGGATATGTTGAAGAACACCATGACTACAAAGGAGTGTTTACATCGTTTTTGTGCAGACTGCATCATCACAGCCCTTAGAAGTGGGTATGTTGAAAAGAGTTGTTATACTAGGTACTGTTTACATTTGCTTTCCCCTCCTTTTATTTAGCAACAAAGAATGTCCTACCTGTCGGAAAAAACTAGTTTCCAAAAGATCACTAAGGCCAGACCCAAACTTTGATGCACTCATCAGCAAAATTTATCCAAGTCGTGATGAGTATGAAGCTCATCAAGAGAGAGTATTAGCCAGGATCAACAAGCACAATAATCAGCAAGCACTCAGTCACAGCATTGAGGAAGGACTGAAGATACAGGCCATGAACAGGTATATGGGAAAGAGGGTCAGAGAGGGTAGCTATTTTATGCATCCTTTTTTCCCCCTTGACTAGACTGCAGCGAGGCAAGAAACAACAGATTGAAAATGGTAGTGGAGCAGAAGATAATGGTGACAGTTCACACTGCAGTAATGCATCCACACATAGCAATCAGGAAGCAGGCCCTAGTAACAAACGGACCAAAACATCTGATGATTCTGGGCTAGAGCTTGATAATAACAATGCAGCAATGGCAATTGATCCAGTAATGGATGGTGCTAGTGAAATTGAATTAGTATTCAGGCCTCATCCCACACTTATGGAAAAAGATGACAGTGCACAGACGAGGTAAGTGTGTGGATTAGTTTCAGATTATCTAAGAAATGAAATTTTTAATGATTTATTCTTCTAGATACATAAAGACTTCTGGTAACGCCACTGTTGATCACTTATCCAAGTATCTGGCTGTGAGGTTAGCTTTAGAAGAACTTCGAAGCAAAGGTGAATCAAACCAGATGAACCTTGATACAGCCAGTGAGAAGCAGTATACCATTTATATAGCAACAGCCAGTGGCCAGTTCACTGTGAGTATTTAAAATAATAGACTGTTGAAACTTTTCATAATTTTTTCTTTCTTTTTTGTTTTAGGTATTAAATGGCTCTTTTTCTTTGGAATTGGTCAGTGAGAAATACTGGAAAGTGAACAAACCCATGGAACTTTATTACGCACCTACAAAGGAGCACAAATGAGCCTTTAAAAACCAATTCTGAGACTGAACTTTTTTATAGCCTATTTCTTTAATATTAAAGATGTACTGGCATTACTTTTATGGACAGATCTTGGATATGTTGTTCAATTTTCTTTCTGAGCCAGACTAGTTTACGCTATTCAAATCTTTTCCCCTTTATTTAAGATTTCCTTTTTGGAAGGGACTGCAATTATTCAGTATTTTTTTCTTTCCTTTAAAAAAATATATCTGAAGTTTCTTGTGTTTTTTTTTTTCCCCACAAAGTGTGTTTCCACTTGGAGCACCATTTTGACCCAGGAATTTTTCATAGTTTCTGTATTCTTATAAGATTCAGTTGGCTGTCCTTTTCCTGCTCCCCTCAAAAGATTTTTAGTCATACAGAATGTTAAATATTATGTATTCTGACTTTTTTTTTCCCCCGGAGTCTTGTATATTTATAGTTTTCTATATAAACTGTAGTATCTTCATGAAGACCCAAGGCTCAAATTTACTGTCCTTAAAAACAATTCTCATAGGATTATTCTTTTCATGGTATTTTCTTCCATAATATCTCATTTTAAAAAGAAGTTCTTTATGAACTTAGTGTCCATTGTCATGCAATGTTTTTTTTTTTCCATTCTTTTTCCCTGTAATTTTGGAATTTCTGGTCCTGGGAAGAATCAAACAAAATCTTAAGTTCTATGAGAACTTGGTTCATTGACATATTCTGCTGAAGAAAGAAAAATTAAATTGGTAGTAAAATATAGTCTTCAAGTATACGTTTGAGAGTGCTTTTTTTTGTATTAGTTCTGCTGTCACTTCATTTCCTGTATTATATGTGATGTTTTTCCCCATTAAAATACCAGAGATAATGGAGATATTTTGCACTTTAGCCTTGATGAAAAGTACAAGATATGTTCAAAGCTTCCCTAATTTTTTTCTTATTTGTAGCCACATAAGTTTCAAGAATAACATGGCACACAGAACAATGGAAAAAAGTTTGTTTCCATTGGAAAATTATATCATTTTGGGTTGCCACATCAGTTTATAAATTTGGCGCTCTTTTAATTACACTCTGTAGAAGGTTAATAGAGCTTGAGCCCTGCTTTAATATGTAGTGAAAGATAATTCTGTAGAAAAACGTCAGCCAGTAGGGTAAAGTCATTCTACTGTTCTTAATTTTTATATTGAGGAACAATATTGGGTGTTTGGGAGCCAGAAAGCTTTGTTGACAGATCAGAAATAAGATTGACTTGGGTGTTATATTTCATCTCTCTCCAGACTCTAGGTATATTTCCAACTTTATATATCACAGTATTTAAAAAGACATGTTTGCATTGAGAAATTAACCCTAAAGGGTTTTCAATAGGGTGTAGACCTCCAGTACCTTTGTAACTAAAGTCTGTCTAGTCATTGTAAATATTTATCTGTCAGTTTTGACAGATTGGGGCCAGCTTGATGTTTTAAATCTTCAGCCCGGTATGAAAACTTAAAGGTATATATTCAATTTTTTACCATTTTATGGAAAATATTTAAAATCTGTTTTTACAGGGTTTTTTTTTTTTTTTTTTTTTTGTAATCTGTGCCATGAAATTTGAAAACCACCAAAAATCAAGGGAACTTTTATATATTCAATTCCTTTTCTGGTGTAATGTTAAAGTTGTATAGATTATTAATGCATGCCCACTGAATATAACCCTGGTTTTGTGATAAAACTGCTTAGATTTTGTTGATGACATTAGATTAGTAGTTGCATTAAATAACTAAATTCCCATTGTGATTAATTGAAATTTTGTCTTTAAGCAGAGAGTTATTTGTGACTATAAGCTTTGTGCTTAGAGAATGTATGTGTTTTTATCTGTCAGTATGGGAGGATATAAACTGCATCATTAGTGAAATTATTGGTTGTGTAATCCTTTGTGAAATATAATTCTAGGTATTTGATAGGGTATTGAGTGTATTTTGTGTGTGTGTGGATGTGTGTTTTGGGGTACGGGGAGAGGCGATGCTATTGGCCATCACTACCAACCAGGGTTTCAAAAAGTATTACCTAAGTAATTTCTTTTATCACTATCTCAACTGAGGAAGAAAAGGCTCACCACAAGTGGTGTGAAGGCTTTGGGTACTTAGTTCTAAATTTTTTTATGGTAACATATACATAGCCACATTTACAGTTTTAACCATTTTAAGGCATGTAATTCAGTGGGGTTAGGTACATTCACAATGTTGTGTAATGATCACCGCTGTCTACTTGTAAAACTTTTTCATCACCCCAAACAGAAACTCTGTGTGCAATTAAAGTAATGCATTTCTCTTCTTCTTAACCCCTAGCAACCTCTATTCTACTTTCTCTTTT